CAGATTACGTGAGGTCAGGAGTTCGAGACCAGCGTGGCAAACATGGTGAAACCCCATCTCTACTAAAAATACAAAAAATTAGCCGGAGTGCAGTGGCATGATCACAGCTCACAGCAGCCCTTGACCTCCTGGACACAAGCAATCCTCCCTCCTGCCTCAACATCCTGAGTAGCTGGGACTACAGGCGCGTGCCACTACACCTGGCTAATTTTTTATTTTTATCTTTTTTAGAGATGGGGTCTCGCCAGGTTGCCCAGGCTGGTCTGGATCTCCTGGCCTCAAGTGATCCTCCCGCCTCTGCCTCCCAAAGTGCTGGGATTCCAGGCGTGAATCACCGCGCCCGGCCTGACGCAAAGTTCTAAAGCTGGATGAGCTGGATGGTGGCGACGGCTTCACAACTTTGTAGATTTACTAAAAATAACGGAGTCGTCAGCTTAAAAGTGGCGAACACTATGGTATGTAAATGAAGGCTCAATAAAGTTGTTACAAATCAACAAACCAAAACTTGAAAACCCTGGCGCCCCTGAGACCATCCTGCTCTTCTCCCCAGCTATGAAGCGACCCGCGCAGGACCATGCTCCAATAGACCCCAGACAGGGAAACTGAGGCGCGGGACCATCCTGCAGCGGCCCAACCAGCTCAGCCCCGGAGAAGGCCCCATTTCCCCGTATCCCCCTCGCGAGCCCGGACGCCCAGCTAGGTCACCTCCCCACCAGCCCTGCCGACCTCTTCCCACGCCGTCCATTCGCAGAGGCAGCCGCCACATTCACGCCTGAAGGAGCGGTTGCCCTGGGCAACAGAGCCAGAGCAGAAGAGACTACATCTCCCGGGAAGCACCGCGCCCCGCAGACCAATGGCGCCCCGAATCACAATCGCGGGGTGTCATGGGAGCGGTAGTTCCGGGGCGGGCCCAACGTGCCCCGCGCCGCAGCGACCAATGGGACCCTCAGGTCATAATCGCGAGTTGTGACGGGAGTTGTAGTTTCGGGACGCGCCTGAAGAGCCGCAGAGAGAGCTGGGAGCTAAGGGGTGGCGGCGACCGGAAGCGCAGTGCACACCCCCATGGCCCGGGCTTTGGTCCAGCTCTGGGCCATATGCATGCTGCGAGTGGCGCTGGCTACCGTCTATTTCCAAGAGGAATTTCTAGACGGAGGTGAAGGGGCCACGCCCGTGGTGGCGGAGGTGCTCTAACCGGTGTTATTTCCCCTTCCCCACAGAGCATTGGAGAAACCGATGGTTGCAGTCCACCAATGACTCCCGATTTGGGCATTTTAGACTTTCGTCGGGCAAGTTTTATGGTCATAAAGAGAAAGATAAAGGTTAGTGTAGAATCAGGACCAAATTGAGCCTACCTGATCCTTCATGAGTATATTTTGTTCAAAGGTCTGCAAACCACTCAGAATGGCCGATTCTATGCCATCTCTGCACGCTTCAAACCGTTCAGCAATAAAGGGAAAACTCTGGTTATTCAGTACACAGTAAAACATGAGCAGAAGATGGACTGTGGAGGGGGCTACATTAAGGTCTTTCCTGCAGACATTGACCAGAAGAACCTGAATGGAAAATCGCAGTACTATATTATGTTTGGTGAGTTTACGTGGTGCAACACAACCACTTCTAAGAAATTGAGAGCAGCTAATCTTTTTTGTAGGACCCGATATTTGTGGATTTGATATCAAGAAAGTTCATGTTATTTTACATTTCAAGAATAAGTATCACGAAAACAAGAAACTGATCAGGTGTAAGGTAACTGCTCTTGTATTCAAATAAATGAGTGTAATTGTTACGCTTTTCCCCCTAAAATATGCAGGTTGATGGCTTCACACACCTGTACACTCTAATTTTAAGACCAGATCTTTCTTATGATGTGAAAATTGATGGTCAGTCAATTGAATCCGGCAGCATAGAGTACGACTGGAACTTAACATCACTCAAGAAGGAAACGTCCCCGGCAGAATCGAAGGATTGGGAACAGACTAAAGACAACAAAGCCCAGGTGTGAATTTTTCCTGGGCAACTCTAAAAAGTTGATTTTACTTTTTCCTTACATGTCTTTGAAGGACTGGGAGAAGCATTTTCTGGACGCCAGCACCAGCAAGCAGAGCGACTGGAACGGTGACCTGGATGGGGACTGGCCAGCGCCGATGCTCCAGAAGCCCCCGTACCAGGTGTGTGGCCTCTTTGTATGATGCCAGGGATGTGAGACCACCCCATATGGTTTTTTTGATACAGGATGGCCTGAAACCAGAAGGTATTCATAAAGACGTCTGGCTCCACCGTAAGATGAAGAATACCGACTATTTGACGCAGTATGACCTCTCAGAATTTGAGAACATTGGTGCCATTGGCCTGGAGCTTTGGCAGGTCATTTGGTTTTAACTTTACTTTAGATTTTTCATAATAATGAAGGCCTTATTTTCATCTGCAGGTGAGATCTGGAACCATTTTTGATAACTTTCTGATCACAGATGATGAAGAGTACGCAGATAATTTTGGCAAGGCCACCTGGGGCGAAACCAAGGTATGAAGCACGTGATTAACTCTTCCTACATCGTGGGGCTTATGTTTTTTCTTTCTTTCTCCAGGGTCCAGAAAGGGAGATGGATGCCATACAGGCCAAGGAGGAAATGAAGAAGGCCCGCGAGGAAGAGGAGGAAGAGCTGCTGTCGGGAAAAATTAACAGGCACGAACATTACTTCAATCAATTTCACAGAAGGAATGAACTTTAGTGATCCCCATTGGATATAAGGATGACTGGTAAAATCTCATTGCTACTTTAATCTATGTTTCAAACTCAAATGTCTACATGGCACTTTGTCCAATTTTCTTTG